TGTATAGTATATATATATAGTCTATATATTTTATTTAAAATTCAAACTGAACTGGACATCCGTATTGTACTTGACAACTCTGCTGGATGGCTATGTGGACAGCTACACGGAAAGCTGCTAGGACTACTGTCTTGGCTGAGCCACAGCTGACACTGCCTTCTGGCAAGCTGTGGTTCCTATTCTATATCCTTCTAAGAGAACCTGATGCCAAGTGAAGCCTATGGTAGTGAAGAAGTTAAGAATATGCCAGCCCCAAATATGCCATTTTGGCATATTGATTATTCTGAGCTAAAGGCAACTGAGAACCCACTGACTCCAGGAAAGCTCTTTACCTCCGCCTCAACTATCCAAAATAAAGTCTAAATTTCCCCTTTTGTAAAGGAAATTTACATTTATAAAGGAAATTTTCATTAGTAAAAATGTCTATACAAGAAAGAGAGCTACTCTCTGTACCTGAGAGACTTATCTGCATAAGGCAAACTTTATTTACCACACATTTCCTCCTCTCCCTTTCCCATGATTTGCCTCACTCTCAACAGAAGTCTCTAAACCCCTATTTCTTTCTGTAGCTCAGGATGATATGTAAGTCTCAATCATCTGGCTGCTTCCTTGAGTTTCATATTTTTGTGAAACTCCGATGAATATGTATGTAATTAAAACTGTTTTTCTCCTGTTAATCTGCCTCTCAATTTAATTCTCAGGCAGTCACAGAGTCTGGAAGGGTAGAAGGAAGCATTTTTTCTCCCTTACAATTGTCTTGTGAATATAATTGTTTAGTCGAAATTAAGAAGACCGTCAGGCCAGGCCCAGTGGCTTACGCCTGTAATCTCAACACTTTAGGAGGCTGAGGTGGGCGGATTACATGAGGTCAGAAGTTCAAAACCAGCCTGGCCAACATGGTAAAATCCCATTTCTACTAAAAAAATACAAATTAGCTGAGCATGGTGGTGCATGCCTGTAGTCCCAGCTACTGGGGAGGCTGAGGCAGGAGAATCGCTCAAACCCAGGAGGCGGAGGTTGCAGTGAGCTGAGATCACACCACTATACTCCAGCCTGGGCAACAAAGTGAGACTCCATCTCAAAAGCAAAAAGCATTAATTATAGGAGCACTGTGAAGAAGAAGAGGTGAGAACGACCCCCTAGGCTGACCAAAGCCCGTGTGCCACCGTATCCCCATGCATTGCTGCATCCCTGCAGCCAGCACCTGTGTGCAGCCACCATTGCCACCATGCCCAAGAGAAAGGCTGAAGGGGATGCTAAAGAAGATAAGGCCAAGATAAAGGACAAACTACAGGGAAGATCCACAAAGTTGTCTGGAAAGCCTGCTCTGCCAAAGCCACAGCTGAAGCCTAAAAAGGCCCCTACAAAAAAGGGAGAGAAAGTATCCAAAGGGGAAAAAGGAAGAGCCAACTCTGACAAAGAGGTGAATAAACCTGCAGAAAATGGAGATGCCAGAACGGAGAAGGCACAGAAAGCTGAAGGTGCTGGAGATGCCAAGTGAAGTGTATGCATTTTTGATAAATCTGTACTTCTGGTGACTGTACAGTTTGAAATACTGTTACATCCCAATGGATTATTCTTGCCTGCTGCACAGAAAAGCCCATATGCTGAAACAGCAGTGTTGCAGTAGGGAAAGAGTTCAATTATTGCAAGGCAGCTGAGTGGGCAGACAGGAAACATTTCTCAAATCCATCTCCCTGAAAGCTTGGAAGCTAGGGTTTTTAAGGATAATTTGGCAGGCAGGGGTTAGGGAATGAGTGCTGCTGATTAGTTGAAGATGTAATCACAGGTGTGTCCAAAACAGTCTTTATTTGTTGAGTCAGTCTCTGAGTGGGGAGTCACAGGACTGGTTCAGTTAGTTCCTTGGTATGAGTCATGGGTCCAGGTGGACTCAGTTAGTTGCCAGAATGCAAAAGTCTGAAAAACATCTCAAAGACCAATTTCGGGTTCCACGATAGTAAATTATCTATAGGAGTAACTGAGGAAGTTACAGATCTTGTGATCTCTAGCTTCATCACCTCTGAACTGGAAAGAATTATAGAAAAACCAAGCTAGGGAACAACAGCTGGTTATTGTTTAACTATGCCCACATTTTAGCAGAATTCAGGTCCTCCCCATAATCTTAACCTTGTGGCCTTTCATTAGCCTTACAAAGGCAGTTTAACTCCCCAGATGGGGTCAGTTTGGAGAGGGACTATTATTATCCTTGCTTCAAAGTTAAACTATAGGCTGGCTGGGTGGAGTAGTTCATGTCTGTAATCCCAGAACTTTGGGAGATCGAGGTGGGTAGATC